TTTACCGTGTTGGCTGTTTAAATTTCTGCCTCCATCAGAAGGCAGAAACTGACTCGCGAACTATTCCATCCCCAGCCGATAGTAGACGCTTAAAAAAGAACGAAAGAAGGTGGGTGGAGGACTTCAGTAACATCAGGTGGCAGCCTCAATTTTATCGTTTGTGAAACGTGGATAGTAATCCCTCTATCACGTGGCTGTTGCAGGAATAAAGTGAAAAAACAAAACAGGCTAGCTTGTTCAATAAATGTGAGTTGAATTAAATCTGATTTGTGGTCAGTAGAAAAAGATGTGAATACTTGGAAAGGAAGACACATTTTTTTAAATATATGCCTGGTAAAACGGATCAGAAGGCAGGTCCCCATGGAGCACACCCTCGCCCTAAACATGCTGAACCCGGGCTGCCATAGCCTGCGTGGTCCCTCCAAGGTGACTGCTCCGACAAAAGGGTACGCTCTTCAAACGCATACGTTTAAGGCAATTCCAGAAACCCTCGGCTGTGCCGCGACTACACGGCCATTAAAGAAAAGACGACTCTATGCCCGCCGTAATGTTCTCAGATCACAGGGACCGTATTTGGAGCTGGGAGGGAGGGAAGCCTTTTCTTCACGGGGGGCTAAGGCGTCTTCGAGCCCCCTTCCAATCCCGGGTCCGGCCGGGTAATCCCTGCCCAGCGTTCGGGCGTGCCTTTTTTTCAGCCGAGACACAACCCTGAACGTGGGGCCCGCCAGCCCGGCGGCTGCCTCGTGGAAGTCACGTTCCTTCTGCCCGTCCTCTCGGGTACTCTATGGTTTTCGTGGCCGACTACTCTAATTCTAGTTCCGGTCTCTATGGCGGCCGGCGGAGGCAGGAACGGTTGTAGGTCGACTGAATTAGCCGCCAAAGGTCCAATGAGAATGGAGGACTGATAAAATATTAGCCAATAGAAGCTAGGGATTGGGGTCAGGTGGGCAGATTGACAGTACCACTGGCCAGTGAACAACGCCTAGGGCGGGTCGCTCGTAGGGCTTATCCCGCCTGTCCCGCCATTCTCGCTAGTTCGATCGGTAGCGGGAGCGGAGAGCGGACCCCAGAGAGCCCTGAGCAGCCCCACCGCCGCCGCCGGCCTAGTTACCATCACACCCCGGGAGGAGCCGCAGCTGCCGCAGCCGGCCCCAGTCACCATCACCGCAACCATGAGCAGCGAGGCCGAGACCCAGCAGCCGCCCGCCGCCCCCCCCGCCGCCCCCGCCCTCAGCGCCGCCGACACCAAGCCCGGCACTACGGGCAGCGGCGCAGGGAGCGGTGGCCCGGGCGGCCTCACATCGGCGGCGCCTGCCGGCGGGGACAAGAAGGTCATCGGTGAGGACCGGACAGGGACGGGGGTGGGGCCCCGTGGCTTGTTTTGCTTTGTTTTCTTTTCCAGCAACGAAGGTTTTGGGAACAGTAAAATGGTTCAATGTAAGGAACGGATATGGTTTCATCAACAGGTGAGCTGCCGGGCTCTGAAGCCTCCATCCCATCTAACTTGTTCAACTTGGTTCTGTCTTGCAGGAATGACACCAAGGAAGATGTATTTGTACACCAGGTGAGTGCTTGTGTAGATATTTGCACTTCTGAGTTAATCTATTTTTGGAATGTGATATTACTAGACTGCCATAAAGAAGAATAACCCCAGGAAGTACCTTCGCAGTGTAGGAGATGGAGAGACTGTGGAGTTTGATGTTGTTGAAGGAGAAAAGGTGAGGATGCTTTTTGTGTAAAGGTTTGACTTTTGTCACTATCAATATGTAATGGCTTTTGTAGGGTGCGGAGGCAGCAAATGTTACAGGTCCTGGTGGTGTTCCAGTTCAAGGCAGTAAATATGCAGCAGACCGTAACCATTATAGACGCTATCCACGTCGTAGGGGTCCTCCACGCAATTACCAGCAAAATTACCAGAATAGTGAGAGTGGGGAAAAGAACGAGGGATCGGAGAGTGCTCCCGAAGGCCAGGCCCAACAACGCCGGCCCTACCGCAGGCGAAGGTTCCCACCTTACTACATGCGGAGACCCTATGGGCGTCGACCACAGTATTCCAACCCTCCTGTGCAGGGAGAAGTGATGGAGGTAAGTTTCACCATCAACAACAGCAATGTGATCCAGTAGGCTTAATTTCCATTGTCTTTTTCAGGGTGCTGACAACCAGGGTGCAGGAGAACAAGGTAGACCAGTGAGGCAGAATATGTATCGGGGATATAGACCACGATTCCGCAGGTATGGTCCACGTAAACATGTTTCTATTAAAAATCATTCTTAAGTTTGACACCGTTCATTGCAGGGGCCCTCCTCGCCAAAGACAGCCTAGAGAGGACGGCAATGAAGAAGATAAAGAAAATCAAGGAGATGAGACCCAAGGTCAGCAGCCACCTCAACGTCGGTACCGCCGCAACTTCAATTACCGACGCAGACGCCCAGAAAACCCTAAACCACAAGATGGCAAAGAGACAAAAGCAGCCGATCCACCAGCTGAGAATTCGTCCGCTCCCGAGGCTGAGCAGGGCGGGGCTGAGTAAATGCCGGCTTACCATCTCTACCATCATCCGGGTAAGCAAGCTTGGATGGCCATCCATTTATGGCTACATGATCATCTTTATTTTTTTCTTTACAGTTTAGTCATCCAACAAGAAGAAATATGAAATTCCAGCAATAAGAAATGAACAAAAGATTGGAGCTGAAGACCTAAAGTGCTTGCTTTTTGCCCGTTGACCAGATAAATAGAACTATCTGCATTATCTATGCAGCATGGGGTTTTTATTATTTTTACCTAAAGACGTCTCTTTTTGGTAATAACAAACGTGTTTTTTAAAAAAGCCTGGTTTTTCTCAATACGCCTTTAAAGGTTTTTAAATTGTTTCATATCTGGTCAAGTTGAGATTTTTAAGAACTTCATTTTTAATTTGTAATAAAAGTTTACAACTTGATTTTTTCAAAAAAGTCAACAAACTGCAAGCACCTGTTAATAAAGGTCTTAAATAATTGTCTTTGTGTAAATTTGTCTAGTTTTGCTTTAGTTTGTAAGTATTTAGCTATTTATAGGACCCTTAGCTTGACCCAGTCTACAAATAGATGATGCTCACTGGTAATTCCCTCAGGTAAAATGTCTCAAAATCTCTAATCCTTTAAGTGGCATGCCTGTGGGCCCATACTAAAAATTAGAAAATACATACTCTGATAACCTGGCCATTTTTCATTGAAGGATTTAGCTCATTTGTAAGAAAGACTTGAGTGTAGATTTTGGGTGGGTCCCTTTGGCTGTGAGGCATTGTTTAAAAGGGCATTGCTCTAGCCTAGACCGACCAGACTCTCATCCTGCTCCACTTAGTTTTGTCACCTTGGGAGAATTTGTTTCAGTGTGTCAATTGAAGATGCCAATTGAAGTGTTAGGACAACCTGTCACACTGCCTGGTGTGGTCATCAAATATTGGTTCAGCTCCTTATGTCCTAGAGATGGAAACAAGTAATATAAAACCCATGGGAAAGCTGCTTAGGAACATGGAGGTTGGTGAGCTTGTAATTATGTGGTTCTCAACACCTTAAATCCTAAGCCTAGTCTGGCTGATCTTTTCTCTTTTTGAGACGGAGTCTTGTTCTGTCATCAGGCTGGAGTACAGTGGCACAATCTTGGCTCACTGCAACCTCCACCTCTAGGTTTAAGCGATTCTCCTGCCTCGGCCACCTTAGTAGCTGGGAGTACAGGTGCGTGCCACCACACCCAGCTAATTTTTGTATTTTTAATAGAGATGGGGTTGCACTGTGTTAGCCAGGATGGTCTTGATCTCTTGACCTTGTGATCCGCCCGCCTCAGCCTCCCAAAGTGCTGGGATTACAGGTGTGAGCCACCGCACCTGGCCTCTCTGGCTTTTGTTTTCTAATGTTTTGTTAGATGTTCTTTGGCTTGCTTTGTGAAATAGTCATGTAGTTGATAGTGACTGCTGCCCCGAAACACTCCAGATCATCCTGGCCAGCTATCAGGGCCCAGGGGAAGCAGACAGTAGGGGTCGGGAGTAGGCCAGAGTGGCACATCAGGAATCCTGCAGTGCTGTGGAAGTCATCTCCTGCTTGGGACTAACTCTTTGCAGAGGACTTGATAAGAGACTACTCAAAAAAAATTTTTTTAACCCTACTTAGTGTAAATATCTGTACTGCAGAAGTGAGTTAGCCTATTTCTTGCTGGTGTTCATGAAAATACTGTGTTGGCAAGAGTGCAGTGGACCTGAAACTTCAACTGTTGGTAGCATCTAAACTGTTACTTACAACTGCAGACGCACACAGTCCCTGACTTAAACAGTGGTTTGACTTAGGGGCTTTTAGTGGGGTTACGGTTTCTACTGAATCAACATTGTTTTCATGGCATCACAGAGTTGAAAAATCATAAATGAAACCATTGTAAGTTGACTGCAGTGTTGCCAACATTAAATGCAGTTTCAACTTAATGATTTTCTGACTTGTGGTTTATGGGGACATT